AAAGAAAACCACACACCCCCATTTTCTCGACATATCTGTTCACGCCCTAAAAAAGTCTCTCTTAGGGGCCATGAAAGCAAGTAAAATTAATCCCGTTCTTATTCTCCTTCCACCCAGGAACAAATACAGGACCGGCCCTCTGGGGTCGCGGGCGCGTTGGGGTCCCTGGTCTTTTGTGAAAGGTAGCGCCCAGCGCAGCCCACCCTGGCGCATCGCCCCCCACCCTTGCGCTGGAGCTCTCTGCAGCCGCCCGATGGCCTCACCCCTTCCCGCTCCGGTTTGGCCCTAAGTACCCCGCAGGGGGGTTGGGCGGGATGCACATGGGCAAAACCTCGCCCCGCTTTGTCTGCGACCGTTTCCGCATCTCTCTCCCTGCCCGGTTCTCGGACCGTTAGAAGCCCTTTTAAGTAACATCTTATAAGTCCTCGGTCTTCCCGCCCCCAAACCCGAAGAGCCCTTTTACTAGTTTCTCCAAAATGTGCCTGCCAAGAAAAATGATTCCCAGCTTTCCAAAGGCAAATGCTAGCTACAATTGTTATATATATAAATGTAACAAACTTGAGAGGGGCAAATCTTGATTAAGGATAGCGGGTGCAAATGCCCCACAACCATTTTTTCATAACTTACCTGGATTTTTCCTTGTAAAAAGAAATAAAAGAGGTGTAAAATTCTTACCTTGGCACCGATCTGGTTGCCACACTGACCAGCCTGGATGTGCACGATTTCCCTCATGGTTAAAATTTAATTTTTTTGCTCGCCTCAAGGTATGTATGGGGCAAGAAAATAAGTAATTTTTTTTCTCCGCAGGTCGCAGGCTGGAAGGTTGGAATGCGCCCCAGAGGCTGGAGCAGCGAGGTGCAAACGCGACGGCAGGAAGGTTCTGAGAGGGAGAAAGGAGAGGGGAGGGCGCGGAGGGAAAGCAGGCTGGGCGGGGCGCGCGTGCGCCGGGGCTGGGAGGCGGGAGAATCGGCCCCGCGCGCGGTAGGGAGACAAAGCCTCATCGAGCCTGGCCCTGATTAGTCGATGCCGGTCATGTACCAGGCGTCCATTGGCCTCTGAGCCAGTGGACGAGCGCAGTCCTCTTTGGGAGTTGTAGTCCCCTATTGTTGTCCATGCTGCAAAATGAAGTGACGAATGGGTGGGTACCGGTTTGGTTTTCATGGGGTTTTTGTTTTGTAAATGAAAAACGACCTTGCGCAAGATTCCTTTCCTCTATGCCTGAGGTTTTTGTACAAAAAGTGAGCAGTTCTTGGGGGTACAGGAATTGAGAAGTCTGGGGTTCCAGAAGTTGGGTGGTGGGGAAGACACGCCCTGAAAGCTCCCAGCTGCAGTACCTCTAGGGGAGAAAGGATTGCTTAGTTCAGCGAAAAATGGGGAGAAGTCTGGCACCGTGCTCTGCCTCCCCTGGCCTTTGGTGACCCAAGGCATGAACTTCAGTAAGCTTCTGCTCCCTCAAATACTTCAAGAAGGGAATCGCCCTCTTGCTATTTCCTTGGAAATTTTCGAGCCATTGTTTTGAAAGAGAAACAAAATTGCAGCAAGGGCTTTTCAGGATAGCGATGTTGTCTGGAGAGTATGTTCAAAGAATAAAATAGTTTAGAGAAACCGACATCGGGGATTTGTGAAACTAGAAGTCTCCTACGTGGGTAGGAGATCTGGACCTTAGGGCAGACTTTGAAGACACCTTGGTCTTCTTGTCAAACAGGGAACTATGGAATGAGATGCCTGATAGATTTTCAGTTTTTTCAGCCTGCCTCTTTAGACATGTTAATGAAGTCAGTGGTTTTTCAATTCGCTGATTTCACTGACCAGGTGGCCGCCACTGCAACTCTGCAAGAGACCCAGTATTGAAAAACGAGAGAGGGGTAATTGATGGGGGAAAAATTGAGTGGGTTCAAGACGGAGTCCATCTGCTTCTTCCCATAGATTTATTATTCACTTATTTGATAGTTACTATGTATCCACCAAATTAGGAGCTATGGTTACAAAATGATTAAGAATTAGCTCCCTGTCCTCCAGGATGTTGCAGTCTGGTGAGAAGCATACAATCAATAAAATGTGGTAACCACTCAGAAATGTAGTATCAAGTCAACGTCATTGTTAATTCACATTCGATCACACAGATCAATGTATTTCTTTTTTTTTTTTTTGTATTTTTAGTAGAGACAGGGTTTCACTGTGTTAGCCAGGATGGTCTCGATCTCCTCACCTCGTGATTCGCCCGCCTTTGCCTCCCAAAGTGCTGGGATTACAGGCGTGAGCCACCGCGCTGGGCAGATCAATGTATTTCTAAGTTGCCTTCTAAATGAGGGAACATCAACTTGTGTAAGCCCTCTCTACCCACTTAAAATATAATGCTTTACGTTTTAGGGAAATGAACACAGTCATTTTGTGGGAGTAGAAATAACTCAAAATACACAATCAGATAACTTGTTTCAATTTGTCTCTATATTAGCTGTAGGATCCTAGGAAAGTCCTTTAACTTTGCAGGGCTCCAGCTCCTCGTTTGTAAAATCTGCTTATTTGACTGTTGTGCACAGAATTGAGATAACCAACAGAAAGGACTTTATGAATTATGCAAGTGTTATAGTTACCATTTTCTTCATGTCTTATTGTGAGATAAAATAGGCCGGGCGCAGTGGCTTACGCCTGTAATCCCAGCACATTGGGAGGCCCAGGCGGGAGAATCACCTGAGGTCCGGAGTTTGAGACCAGACTGACCAACATGGAGAAACCCCGTCTCTACTAAAAATACAAAATTAGCCGGGCGTGGTAGCGCATGCCTGTAATCCCAGCTACTCGGGAGGCTGAGACAGGAGAATTGCTTGAACCCAGAAGGCGGAGGTTGCGGTGAGTCGAGATCGCGCCATTGCACTCCAGCCTAGGCAACAAGAGCGAAAGTCCGTCTCAAAAAATAAAATATAGATGGCCGCATGCGGTGGTTTACGCCTGTAATCCCACCACTTTGAGAGGCCGAGGCGGGCGGATCACCTGAGGTCAGAAGTTCGAGACCAGCCTGACCAACATGGAGAAACCACGTCTCTACTAAAAATACAAAAATAAGCTGGGCGTGGTGGCGCATGCCTGTAATCCCAGCTACTTGGGAGGTTGAGGCAGGAGAATCGCTTGAACCTGGGAGGCAGAGGTTGCGGTGAGTCGAGATCGCGCCATTGCACTCCAGCCTGGGCAACAAGAGCAAAACTCCATCTCAAAAAATAGATAAATTAGTTAATTAAAAAATAAAAATAAATGATTTTATGATCCTTCCCTCGCCCCTCGAAAGGTGGGGACAGCCTTTAAGACAGAGAGCAAACCAGTTTTCTCTGTTCGACTACAGATCTTTAGGATCTTGGATTTAAGAAAATGACCTCAAAATGTCCGTCAGAGACGTATTCCCAGGAAGAAAGATATTACTTCTACTACAAACCAAATCAAAAGGAAATGAAATTCCAATGCAACAGGAGTGAACTGCCACGCCTACGGGCTGTTCTCCAAACTGCAGCCTCCAGCCACGACTGCAACGCGCAACCCACTTTCATTTCTCATGAGTCAGCGGACACCATGTCTAGGAGGACCGAGGAAAGGCGCTCTGGCCTTACCAGACACGTCGGACGTCTATGACACAGCCCCTCTATCCGTTGCCGGCAGCTGGCGCCAGACTCTCTGGTCGCGGTTTGGAACTGCGCGGGAAGTGGGTGGTGGGCGGGCAAGCGGTAGTGGGTTGTCCCTTGGAGCTGCCCAATCGACGTGCATTATTCTGTTGGCGCACGGCGGCCTTCAATTACCGTCTCATTAACTGATCTCAGCAGCCTGGGAGACACCACCTATTTGAACTCTAAGGGGGCGGGGCTTTGGGTGTGCCTCCGCTCGACTGGCTGCGGTTGTGAAAGACAGCGGCAGAAGCCAATCAGCAAATAAGCTCTTTTTCGGCACACGCAGTCGCTCCACCCGGGTCGCGACCGTTACTGGTGGCGCGCGCGGGGACTTAAAGTAGGTGAGTTCTAGGGGCCTGGCCCACGGCTTGAGGATAATTGATAATGTGTATCCTTCCCAGATCATGGAGGACACCCAGGCTATTGACTGGGATGTTGAAGAAGAGGAGGAGACAGAGCAATCCAGTGAATCCTTGAGGTGTAACGTGGAGCCAGTAGGGCGGCTACATATCTTTAGTGGTGCCCATGGACCAGAAAAAGGTCAGAGGGTATTGGATGTTCAAGTATTGATATCTTGGAGCTTATCTACCTCTCTAATTCTTAGATTTCCCACTACACCTCGGGAAGAATGTGGTAGGCCGAATGCCTGACTGCTCTGTGGCCCTGCCCTTTCCATCTATCTCCAAACAACATGCAGAGATTGAAATCTTAGCCTGGGACAAGGCACCTATCCTCCGAGACTGTGGGAGCCTTAATGGTACTCAAATCCTGAGACCTCCTAAGGTTTTGAGCCCTGGGGTGAGTCACCGTCTGAGGGACCAGGAATTGATTCTCTTTGCTGACTTGCTCTGCCAGTACCATCGCCTGGATGTCTCTCTGCCCTTTGTCTCCCGGGGCCCTCTGACAGTAGAAGAGACACCCAGAGTACAGGGAGAAACTCAACCCCAGAGGCTTCTGTTGGCTGAGGACTCGGAGGAGGAAGTAGGTAAGTTTGTATATTGGCAGGGAGAATGAGGAATTGTCAACTCATTCCTTTCTGTTCTTGACAGATTTTCTTTCTGAAAGGCGTATGGTAAAAAAATCAAGGACCACATCTTCCTCTGTGATAGTTCCAGAGAGGTGAGTGCCAAAGAGTCAGACACCTGAGTCTTATTCTATAGACTCTCTTTTCTTCCCTTCACAGTGATGAAGAGGGGCATTCCCCGGTCCTGGGCGGCCTTGGGCCGCCTTTTGCCTTCAATTTGAACAGTGACACAGATGTGGAAGAAGGTCAGCAACCAGCCACAGAGGAGGCCTCCTCAGCTGCCAGAAGAGGTGCCACTGTAGAGGCAAAGCAGTCTGAAGCTGAAGTTGTAACTGAAATCCAGCTTGAAAAGGATCAGCCTTTAGTGAAGGAGAGGGACAATGATACAAAAGTCAAGAGGGGTGCAGGGAATGGGGTGGTTCCAGCTGGGGTGATTCTGGAGAGGAGCCAACCTCCTGGAGAGGACAGTGACACAGATGTGGATGATGACAGCAGGCCTCCTGGAAGGCCAGCTGAGGTCCATTTGGAAAGGGCTCAGCCTTTTGGCTTCATCGACAGCGACACTGATGCGGAAGAAGAGAGGATCCCAGCAACCCCAGTTGTCATTCCTATGAAGAAGAGGAAGATCTTCCATGGAGTAGGTACAAGGGGTCCTGGAGCACCAGGCCTGGCCCATCTGCAGGAGAGCCAGGCTGGTAGTGATACAGATGTGGAAGAAGGCAAGGCCCCACAGGCTGTCCCTCTGGAGAAAAGCCAAGCTTCCATGGTTATCAACAGCGATACAGATGACGAGGAAGAAGTCTCAGCAGCGCTGACTTTGGCACATCTGAAAGAGAGCCAGCCTGCTATATGGAACAGAGATGCAGAAGAGGACATGCCCCAACGTGTGGTCCTTCTGCAGCGAAGCCAAACCACCACTGAGAGAGACAGTGACACAGACGTGGAGGAGGAAGAGCTCCCAGTGGAAAATAGAGAAGCTGTCCTCAAGGATCACACAAAGATTAGAGCCCTTGTTAGAGCACATTCAGAAAAGGACCAACCTCCTTTTGGGGACAGTGATGACAGTGTGGAAGCAGATAAGAGCTCACCTGGGATCCACCTGGAGAGAAGCCAAGCCTCCACCACAGTGGACATCAACACACAAGTGGAGAAGGAAGTCCCGCCAGGGTCAGCCATTATACATATAAAGAAGCATCAGGTGTCTGTGGAGGGGACAAATCAAACAGATGTGAAAGCAGTTGGGGGACCAGCAAAGCTGCTTGTGGTATCTCTAGAGGAAGCCTGGCCTCTGCATGGGGACTGTGAAACAGATGCAGAGGAGGGCACCTCCCTAACAGCCTCAGTAGTTGCAGATGTAAGAAAGAGCCAGCTTCCAGCAGAAGGGGATGCTGGGGCAGAGTGGGCTGCAGCTGTTCTTAAGCAGGAGAGAGCTCATGAGGTGGGGGCCCAGGGTGGGCCACCTGTGGCACAAGTGGAGCAGGACCTCCCTATCTCAAGAGAGAACCTCACAGATCTGGTGGTGGACACAGACACTCTAGGGGAATCCACCCAGCCACAGAGAGAGGGAGCCCAGGTCCCCACAGGAAGGGAGAGAGAACAACATGTGGGTGGGACCAAGGACTCTGAAGACAACTATGGTGGTAAGTGCTGGCCTTCCTTCCTTGACCTCTGATTTTAAACTGTCTTATATTCCTCCCCGACCAGATTCTGAAGATCTGGACCTACAAGCTACCCAGTGCTTTCTGGAGAATCAGGGCCTGGAAGGTGAGGACTTCTGTGTTATTTGAATCCTGTACGAGATGAACTTAGGCCATCTTTTCCTGTACAGCAGTCCAGAGCATGGAGGATGAACCTACCCAGGCCTTCATGTTGACTCCACCCCAAGAGCTTGGCCCTTCCCATTGCAGCTTCCAGACAACAGGTATAAGAAACTCTTCCCTCCTCTGTGTCCCCCCCTCTCTCTCTCTTCCTTCCTCCCCTTCCAGGTACCCTAGATGAACCATGGGAGGTCCTGGCTACACAGCCATTCTGTCTGAGAGAGTCTGAGGACTCTGAGACCCAGCCTTTTGACACGCACCTTGAGGCCTATGGACCTTGCCTGTCTCCACCTAGGGCAATACCAGGAGACCAACATCCAGAGAGCCCAGTTCACACAGAGCCAATGGGGATTCAAGGCAGAGGGAGGCAGACTGTGGATAAAGTCATGGGTATACCAAAAGAAACAGCAGAGAGGGTGGGCCCTGAGAGAGGGCCATTGGAGAGAGAAACTGAGAAACTGCTACCAGAAAGACAGACAGATGTGACAGGAGAGGAAGAATTAACCAAGGGGAAACAGGACAGAGAACAAAAACAGTTGTTAGCTAGAGACACCCAGAGACAAGAATCTGACAAAAATGGGGAAAGTGCAAGTCCTGAAAGAGATAGGGAGAGTTTGAAGGTAGAAATTGAGACATCTGAGGAAATACAAGAGAAACAAGTACAGAAGCAGACCCTTCCAAGCAAAGCATTTGAGAGAGAAGTAGAGAGACCAGTAGCAAACAGAGAGTGCGATCCAGCCGAGTTAGAAGAGAAGGTGCCCAAAGTGATCCTGGAGAGAGATACACAGAGAGGGGAGCCAGAGGGAGGGAGCCAGGACCAGAAAGGGCAGGCCTCCAGCCCAACACCAGAGCCTGGGGTGGGGGCGGGGGACCTTCCGGGACCTACCTCAGCCCCCGTACCTTCTGGGAGCCAGTCAGGTGGAAGGGGATCCCCAGTGAGCCCCAGGAGGCATCAGAAAGGTAAGTGAAGGCAGAGGGGAACCCAAGGTGATCTCAGCCACCTTTGTGTTTACTTTCTGTCTAGGCCTCCTGAATTGCAAGATGCCACCTGCTGAGAAGGCTTCCAGGATCAGAGCTGCTGAGAAGGTTTCCAGGGTGAGAGCTACTTTTTCTACCTCCTATTCCACCCTCCCCCTCACTTGCTTCTGTTTCTCCCTAGGGCGATCAGGAATCTCCAGATGCTTGTCTGCCTCCTACAGTACCTGAAGCCCCAGCCCCACCCCAAAAGCCCCTTAACTCTCAGAGCCAGAAACATCTTGCACCTCCGCCCCTTCTTTCTCCCCTTTTACCTTCTATCAAGCCAACCGTTCGTAAGACCAGGCAAGATGGGAGTCAGGAAGCTCCAGAGGCTCCCTTGTCCTCAGAGCTGGAGCCTTTCCACCCAAAGCCTAAAATTAGAACTCGGAAGTCCTCCAGAATGACACCCTTTCCAGCTACCTCTGCTGCCCCTGAGCCCCACCCTTCCACCTCCACAGCCCAGCCAGTCACTCCCAAGCCCACATCTCAGGCCACTAGGAGCAGGACAAATAGGTCCTCTGTCAAGACCCCTGAACCAGTTGTCCCCACAGCCCCTGAGCTCCAGCCTTCCACCTCCACAGACCAGCCTGTCACCTCTGAGCCCACATCTCAGGTTACTAGGGGAAGAAAAAGTAGATCCTCTGTCAAGACCCCTGAAACAGTTGTGCCCACAGCCCTTGAGCTCCAGCCTTCCACCTCCACCGACCGACCTGTCACCTCTGAACCCACCTCTCAGGCTACTAGGGGAAGAAAAAATAGATCCTCTGTCAAGACCCCTGAACCAGTTGTCCCCACAGCCCCTGAGCTCCAGCCTTCCACCTCCACAGACCAGCCTGTCACTTCTGAGCCCACATATCAGGCTACTAGGGGAAGAAAAAATAGATCCTCTGTCAAGACCCCTGAACCAGTTGTGCCCACAGCCCCTGAGCTCCGGCCTTCCACCTCCACAGACCGACCTGTCACCCCCAAGCCCACATCTCGGACCACTAGGAGCAGGACAAATATGTCCTCTGTCAAGACCCCTGAAACAGTTGTCCCCACAGCCCCTGAGCTCCAGATTTCCACCTCCACAGACCAACCTGTCACCCCTAAGCCCACATCTCGGACCACTAGGAGCAGGACAAATATGTCCTCTGTGAAGAACCCTGAATCAACTGTCCCTATAGCCCCTGAGCTCCCACCTTCCACCTCCACAGAGCAGCCTGTCACCCCTGAGCCCACATCTCGGGCTACTAGGGGAAGAAAAAATAGATCCTCTGGCAAGACCCCTGAAACACTTGTCCCCACAGCCCCTAAGCTCGAGCCTTCCACTTCCACAGACCAACCTGTCACTCCTGAGCCCACATCTCAGGCCACCAGGGGCAGGACAAATAGGTCCTCTGTGAAGACCCCTGAAACAGTTGTCCCCACAGCCCCTGAGCTCCAGCCTTCCACCTCCACAGACCAGCCTGTTACCCCTGAGCCTACGTCTCAGGCTACTAGGGGAAGAACAGATAGATCCTCTGTCAAGACTCCTGAAACAGTTGTCCCCACAGCCCCTGAGCTACAGGCTTCCGCCTCCACAGACCAGCCTGTCACCTCTGAGCCCACATCTCGGACCACTAGGGGAAGAAAAAATCGGTCCTCTGTCAAGACCCCTGAAACAGTTGTGCCCGCAGCCCCTGAGCTCCAGCCTTCCACCTCCACAGACCAACCTGTCACCCCTGAGCCCACATCTCGGGCCACTAGGGGCAGGACAAATAGGTCCTCTGTCAAGACCCCTGAATCAATTGTCCCTATAGCCCCTGAGCTTCAGCCTTCCACCTCCAGAAACCAGCTTGTCACCCCTGAGCCCACATCTCGGGCCACTAGGTGCAGGACAAATAGGTCCTCTGTCAAGACCCCTGAGCCAGTTGTCCCCACAGCCCCTGAGCCCCATCCTACCACCTCCACAGACCAGCCTGTCACCCCCAAGCTCACATCTAGGGCCACTAGGAGAAAGACAAATAGGTCCTCTGTCAAGACTCCCAAACCAGTTGAACCAGCAGCCTCTGATCTTGAGCCTTTTACCCCCACAGACCAGTCCGTCACCCCTGAGGCCATAGCTCAGGGTGGTCAGAGCAAAACACTGAGGTCTTCCACAGTAAGAGCTATGCCGGTTCCTACCACCCCTGAATTCCAATCTCCTGTCACCACAGACCAGCCTATTTCCCCTGAGCCTATTACTCAACCCAGTTGCATCAAGAGGCAGAGAGCCGCTGGGAACCCTGGCTCCCTCGCAGCTCCCATTGACCATAAGCCTTGCTCTGCACCCTTGGAACCTAAATCCCAGGCCTCAAGGAACCAAAGATGGGGAGCAGTGAGAGCAGCTGAATCCCTTACAGCCATTCCTGAGCCTGCCTCTCCCCAGCTTCTTGAGACACCAATTCATGCCTCCCAGATCCAAAAGGTGGAACCAGCAGGTAGATCTAGGTTCACCCCGGAGCTCCAGCCTAAGGCCTCTCAAAGCCGCAAGAGGTCTTTAGCTACCATGGATTCACCACCACATCAAAAACAGCCCCAAAGAGGGGAAGTCTCCCAGAAGACAGTGATTATCAAGGAAGAGGAAGAAGATACTGCAGAGAAGCCAGGGAAGGAAGAGGTGAGGAGAGGGTTGGGACCACAAAGCTGGGAGAAACTCCCACCAAGATTTTTCTCAATCTCAGGATGTCGTGACTCCAAAACCAGGCAAGAGAAAGAGAGACCAGGCAGAGGAGGAGCCCAACAGAATACCAAGCCGCAGCCTCCGACGGACCAAACTTAACCAAGAATCAACAGCCCCCAAAGTAAGAGACAAAGGCATGGGACTTTGTGGGAGGCCGTAACCACCTCAGGTCAACCCTTCCACAGGTGCTCTTCACAGGAGTGGTGGATGCTCGGGGAGAGCGGGCTGTGCTGGCACTGGGGGGAAGTCTGGCTGGTTCAGCGGCAGAGGCTTCCCACCTGGTCACTGATCGCATCCGCCGGACAGTCAAGTTCCTGTGTGCCCTGGGGCGGGGAATCCCCATTCTGTCCCTGGACTGGCTGCATCAGGTGAGAGGCCAAGGGATGATGACAGACCGATATGAGCTTTGATGCTGACTGCTGCCGTCCTTAGTCCCGCAAGGCTGGTTTCTTCTTACCCCCGGATGAATATGTGGTGACCGACCCTGAGCAAGAGAAGAACTTTGGCTTTAGCCTTCAAGACGCACTGAGCAGGGCTCGGGAGCGAAGGCTGCTAGAGGTGAGAGGCTATCTTTTAACCTGTGCTTCAGCACAATACCATCTCCATCATTTCTTTCTCTTAGGGCTATGAGATCTATGTGACCCCTGGAGTCCAGCCACCACCACCTCAGATGGGAGAGATTATTAGCTGCTGTGGAGGCACATACCTACCCAGCATGCCTCGGTCCTATAAGGTATGCTTAGGATGTTCTGGGTCTGGGTGAGGACCTGATTTTGCCTTTGCTCTGTCTTCCCCAGCCTCAGAGAGTTGTGATCACATGCCCTCAGGACTTCCCTCATTGCTCCATTCCACTACGGGTTGGGCTGCCCCTCCTCTCGCCTGAGTTCCTGCTGACTGGAGTGCTGAAGCAGGAAGCCAAGCCAGAGGCCTTTGTCCTCTCCCCTTTGGAGATGTCATCCACCTGAGAACTCCACTACCCTTTTCCCTCCCAGACCACGAATTAGAAGATATGTGGAAGAAAGAACTCAGGGCGTTAGAAAGGATTGGGGTATATTGATACAACTTGTCCTGGAACATGGGTGGGACCAGAAATCTTTATGAATAAATGAAAAGATAAGGGATTTGGAAGCCACAGGTTGTTTTTTGTTTGTTTGTTTGTTTTTTTAATGGCCATTTTATTTTATTTGTATTTATAGTTTTTTATTTGTATAGATTTAGGGGATACAAGATTTCTTACATGCATGTATTAAATGGCCATTTTAAAATTAGCTAGTTTCATGCTCAGATGTCATAAGTGGCAGCTATCTTTAGCCAGACTGTTGCAGTTATTGCTCGATGCCACTCATGGTGTCCTACCTCCTATTTGGAAACCATCTCTATTTTTTTCTTACTGAGATTCTTACTTTGGGGTCAGGAACTTGAAGGGATGCTTGGAGTGAGTAGATTTGAGGGTCCAGTTATGGAGTGCTACTAAAACATTTTCTTCTCTCCTGGCCTCTGGAAGCATCTTTAGCTTTGACTTTGGGCAAGTCTCTGTACTTTTCTGGCCAGCTTTTCCAGGATTTATAAAATTAGAGCTTCGGCTTGACCTCTGTGATAAATAAATATTCACTCTGTGCCTTATGGTGTAGTGTAGTTTTTTAAAATGTCTAGGT